CTCGGCTTTTATCAGAGAATAATGGGATTATCTATTTTCCTGTAGGTCTTGCCCCGGGGGTGTAAGCTTCGAAGGCGGAGACTGTGTCTTTTACATTTTTTCCCGTTTTTATTGCCCAGCCAGCCCATGTAGGTGACTCTCGGTGTTTCCTAGGCGGCCAAACTGAAGGAGTTTCAGCTGGCACAGGGGTTCCCGCCAACCGAGCGTTTAAAAATAAGCAGCGGGGGACGTTAGGGAACAGAGGGTGTCCCTCACGACGACCGACTCTCATCAGGTCCACGCCGGCAGAAGCGATTTTGCAGTTTGCTTTGATGAGGAAAACGCTCTCCCTGAAGAGTCCCTGCACTATTTCTCCAACTCTGTGACCGAGACGCTGTCCACTTTTCTCTAACGGTGACAGGAAGTCAAGGGGAAAACGTGGGATTCAAAGGTTTGAAGGTAACAGCCCTCAGCCACTCGGGCTCGAGGCCCGCGGTTGACCCGAGCTGATGTCTGTGAGGAGAGGTCGCGCGGCGCCTTCCTCTCCACGCGCCTGAGATCCCACCCGTGGCCGCCGCGCCCTCAACTGCCTTCTCCTTCGGTGCCCCGCCCACCCCTGGGCGGAGAGCACCGTTCTCGCGAGAACGCTGCTGGCCTCGCCTCTTCGCATTGTGAGCTCTCGCGGTAAGAGGCTGAGGAGCCGGCCTGCAACCTGCCGGGGCGGCTCCGCTACGCGCAGCCGCCTCAGTGGCTTCCTCCACAGCCACCTCCGGAGGGATCTGGCTGAGGAGGAAGTGGAGGTGTCACTGGCCCCGGCCTTTGCCCCAATCTTGTGTGGGCACTGAAGGGGGACTACAGGTTCGAGAGTGAGTGGACTCAGCTGGGGAACTCGGCGGGGGCGGCGCGGGAGGCTGGGCTTGGCCGGGGCGAAAGAGGAAAGGGGCGGAGGGCGAATCTGGGCGTGAGAGCCAGGCTGCTGCGGCGGTGGTCTGGGCGGCCGGACCCTGCTCGGGTACCGTGGGTGGCGTTTTGGGCTCCGGCCACGAGCACCCAATTAGGAGAGGCCGGGATAAGACTTGAGTTTTGCGGCTGCTGCTTTTGGGTTGGGAGTCCGGGGGCCTTTCTCCGGGGATGAAGGCGATACCCTCATCCCTTTCCAGGGCAGAGGAACCCCGTGCCCCGCCCCTTTCCTGTCATCTCAGACGAACGCAGCGACATCCTGAGGAAGGCGCATCACAATAGGGGATAAGGTGGTGGGCAGCCTCCCTCTGGGTGAAGAGGAGTGAGACCCCACTAACGTGCTGCGTGGTTTTATGTTGTAACCATTTTACGTGTGGTAAAGCTTTGTTTTCTTAAAACTTGCACGGAGATTTAAAGGTCAACACTGCTCTTTTATGTAGGTTATGGGTGCTACATGTGTGCTTTCAGAGCAGTAGTGTGAGGAAGCTTGGAGTGGGATGGCAGGACGGCCTCATCCCTATGATGGTAACTCCAGTGATCCAGAGAATTGGGATCGGAAATTGCATAGTAGACCTCGTAAACTTTATAAACATTCAAGGTAGGTAGAAAATATGTATTTCGCATATGAAATTTATGGTTAATTTTCCTTTCTAACTTATCAGTACTTCCTCGCGTATTGCTAAAGGAGGAGTTGACCACACCAAAATGAGTCTACATGGTGCTAGTGGGGGACATGAGAGATCAAGAGATAGACGAAGGTCAAGTGACAGATCACGAGATTCATCTCATGAAAGAACGGAGTCTCAGCTCACTCCTTGTATTAGAAATGTGACTTCTCCAACACGACAGCACCATGTTGGTATGTAAAATCAACTAACCTTCCTAACAGTTTTGCATAACTTCGTCTAACATCTTTATTTCAGAACGAGAAAAAGATCACAGTTCCTCTCGTCCAAGCAGTCCGCGTCCTCAAAAAGCATCCCCAAATGGTTCCATTAGCAGTGCTGGGAACAGCAGCAGAAACAGTAGTCAGTCAAGTTCAGATGGTAGCTGTAAGACAGCTGGGGAGATGGTGTTTGTATATGAAAATGCAAAAGAAGGAGCTCGGAATATAAGAACGTCAGAACGAGTGACACTAATAGTGGATAACACTAGATTTGTTGTAGACCCATCCATTTTTACTGCACAGCCAAATACAATGTTGGGCAGGTTTGTATTATTGCAGTTATTTGCATTACTAATTGACGTATTTCTCAATTATTTACTATCATAGGATGTTTGGATCTGGCCGAGAACATAACTTTACACGACCCAATGAGAAAGGAGAGTATGAGGTGGCAGAGGGAATTGGTTCCACTGTGTTTCGAGCGATTCTGGTGAGTGTTTCTTATGAGTATTGACTTAATCAATTTTATGCTTTCTTTACTTTTCTTTTTCCAGGATTACTATAAAACAGGAATAATCCGTTGTCCTGATGGCATATCTATTCCTGAACTGAGAGAAGCATGTGACTATCTTTGTATCTCTTTTGAATATAGCACTATTAAATGTAGAGATCTCAGTAAGTATGATGTTTTGTGTGTAAGTGGTTTGTTGGTAAGATATTTTTGTGGATTTCATTTCAGGTGCCCTAATGCATGAGTTATCAAATGATGGTGCTCGTAGACAATTTGAATTTTATCTGGAAGAAATGATCCTCCCTCTCATGGTAGCTAGTGCCCAGAGTGGGGAACGGGAATGTCATATAGTGGTGCTTACAGATGATGATGTGGTTGATTGGGATGAAGAATATCCACCACAGATGGGAGAAGAATATTCACAAAGTACGTACTCTGGCATGTTTTCTCTCCCCTGAGTGTTTTTCTTTTTTTGAAAAAACCTTTGCAGTTCACCTTTTAAGGGAGATAACTCAACCCGAAAGAGAGAAGGCGAGGAATGTCCATCAGTCTAACTCCCTGAAGTTCTCAGCACATTTGGAAGACTCAACATGTTGTCAGTGGAATGTCTGTCCTTTGCAAAGCCAGTAATACAATAATATTTTTCTTTTTGTTTCTAGTTATTTATAGCACAAAATTATATAGATTTTTCAAGTATATTGAAAACAGAGATGTGGCCAAGTCAGTTTTGAAGGAGAGGGGTCTTAAGAAGATTAGATTGGGAATAGAAGGTAAGACATTTTCATTATTTTCTATTAGTTTTTCCTCAGTTTTTAAAATCTTTCTTTCTTTCAGGTTATCCTACCTACAAAGAAAAAGTAAAGAAAAGGCCTGGAGGCCGCCCAGAAGTGATCTACAACTATGTCCAAAGACCCTTTATTCGAATGTCCTGGGAGAAGGAAGAAGGAAAGAGTCGGCATGTAGACTTTCAGTGTGTAAAGAGTAAATCTATCACCAATCTTGCAGCAGCTGCAGCAGACATTCCCCAGGACCAGCTGGTAGTCATGCATCCAACTCCACAAGTGGATGAGCTGGATATTCTCCCTATCCATCCCCCTTCTGGCAACAGTGACCTCGATCCTGATGCACAGAATCCAATGCTGTGATGCTGATCTTCCTTGAAACCATAGCATGCTACTCTTCACAGTGACGTTGTACTCTCCTCATTCTGCACTGCAAGGCCACTCTTCTTCATTGTGAGATGCACATAACAATGTTTAGGATATTGCAGTGTAGGCTTTTTTAAAGACCAAAGGTAGCTGAATGGTTTTTTTTTAAATGAGTACAACTCTAGCATTTTGAAGTTCCAGTTGTAAATGTATTTGTTTACCAGTAGGTTTGTGAAATTGGTTCTTTGTATGGGGGATGGTCCTTTTTCACACAGCTAGGTCTTTTCAGAAGTGGTGGAAATTGGCAGCTGGGGTACTTTCAGTTTGGACTGATATTCATCACACCTCAGATAAAATGCAGAGTAATATATAGTTGCACTTTATAAATGGTGGTTAAATGGAAATGTTCAAGCCATTTTATAGTTGTGATGCACAATATAATTTAAGTGCTTCTGTCAAAGTATTCCTCCAGTACAATTTGTATAGTTTGCTGCCCTTGATGAGCAAAAAGTATTTATCTTGGGCTTATCTGAATGATCAGGATGAGATTTAATGCCCATATCTTACCAGTTCAGTTATCTCCAGAGCCATTTCACCCTTTAGAGTGAGTCACATGCAGGGAGTGTGAATGTCAGAGGTGGTTTATTATCCAGTCTGCCTTACCCTTAATCTGTTCACAGATATTTATTTACTAATGCTTTTTTTTTCTTAAGAGTTATGGGATAGGAAAATGAAGTGTTTGCTCTTCATTTACTAAATGATTGTAAACTTGAGTTTTTCATCAAAATAAAATTCCATTGTTTTAATGTTTCTGACCAAATTTATAACCACATTGACCAGATTTTTAGTCTC